TCTCCTCCAGTCAGGAGAGGGGAGGTCACACTGCCAGGGCCTTTGCCCCATTCTTCTCCAGCTCCTTCTCTAGAGGAAGAGTCATGGCTAGGCCGAGGCAGTGTGGACCTGGAACAGGTATAAACTGTGCTACTCTTTGGTGCCCAGTGCCACTTTTCCTAGCCAGGACCAGAGCTATCACCTTCTCTGTCCCGCAGCTCTGCCCAGGTCTTAGTACCCCACTCACCCCTGGGCCTCAGGAACCCTAAGGAGGGGCATAGGGTTGCTTTCCATTCACACCTGGGGCAGCACAGGGAACTGTGCCACAGGCCCCAAGACAGGCAGATGGAGGATGAAATACACAGGTCCCAGTCCCTGAGGCCACCTTACGTGTCCGGCCCCCAACCCTGTGCAGAAGGTCAAGGCAGAGGCGCCGAGGAGGGATGGGAGGATGCCTCCTGTGAGATGGGGTACAACTGGTGTTCCTTCTGAAGCTGACATCTGGCCTCAGCTGGGACTCTGGCGCCAGCGGGCCCGCAGGGGGCTCACCCGCGACACCCTTTGTTCTGGCTGCCTCCCCAACCCCGCGGGGCCCTCTGCTCCAGCTGGCATGCCTCAAGGACGCTTCGCGCCTGCTCCTTTGGCCCCCGGCTCGCAAGTAGCGGGGCCAGCACGTGACCCGAGGGGGCAGGGGATGGATGGATCTTGACCTTGCCATCTGGCCCCTCACGGATGTGCTGCTGGCTCTCCCTCTAGGAAATCAACAAATTTTTGCGCTTCTAACATCCAGGCCCCTGAGGATGGTCGCGAGGAAGATCTGTTTCGGACTGCAGCTGGGGCCTTCGGATCCAGAGGAAACCAGGGCTATTCTTCGAGGGTGGGAGGGGGAGGGCCGCGGGGTCGGAGGGGAAGGTGGCCCCGCGCGAAGTCGCCGCCGCCGCGCCCCGCCCCGCCCCGCCGGCGGAGACCGAATCCGCCGCACCCCATAGGCAGAGGCCACCCTCCCCGCCTCCCCGCCCGCTGCGCGCCCGCCCCGCCCCGGCTCACTTTAAAAGTTTACTCGGGCCGGGACGCAGGGCAAAGCGAGCCATGGCTGTCTACGTCGGGATGCTGCGCCTGGGGAGGCTGTGCGCCGGGAGCTCGGGGGTGCTGGGGGCCCGGGCCGCCCTCTCTCGGAGTTGGCAGGAAGCCAGGTTGCAGGGTGTCCGCTTCCTCAGGTACTGGCCCCCCGCGGGAAGAGAGGGGGCGGCTACTCCTGGGCCTATTTCCTTCTGTCCTCAGTGCAAGGGGTGGGATGGAAGCTGGCAGGCAGAGGATTTCAGTTCCCAGTAGCTTCACTGCCTCTGCAGCAGCACAGTAAGTAAAGCTGCCTTCCCGGTGTGACCAGTGACAGTCAAACCCATAGCTCCTCTCCCTACAGTTCCAGAGAGGTGGATCGCATGGTCTCCACGCCCATCGGAGGCCTCAGCTACGTTCAGGGGTGCACCAAAAAGCATCTTAACAGCAAGACTGTGGGCCAGTGCCTGGAGACCACAGCACAGAGGGTCCCAGAACGAGAGGCCTTGGTCGTCCTCCATGAAGACGTCAGGTTGACCTTTGCCCAACTCAAGGAGGAGGTGGGTCCTGACCTGGAAACCTCAAAGTGGGCTTTCACCCCTTGCGCCCCATCTTTTACACTAGGTGGACAAAGCTGCTTCTGGCCTCCTGAGCATTGGCCTCTGCAAAGGTGACCGGCTGGGCATGTGGGGACCTAACTCCTATGCATGGGTGCTCATGCAGTTGGCCACCGCCCAGGCGGGCATCATTCTGGTGAGGAGGGGCTTGCTTGGCACAGCTTGGTGGAATACTGATATGCCCTCGCCGCTTCCACCAGGTGTCTGTGAACCCAGCCTACCAGGCTATGGAACTGGAGTATGTCCTCAAGAAGGTACAGCTCATTTGTCGGGGAGGGGCCCGGCTCTGACTGGAGGTGGGGGACTCCCCTTCCACAGGTGGGCTGCAAGGCCCTTGTGTTCCCCAAGCAATTCAAGACCCAGCAATACTACAACGTCCTGAAGCAGATCTGTCCAGAAGTGGAGAATGCCCAGCCAGGGGCCTTGAAGAGTCAGAGGTGGGTGTGTCCCAGGTTAGTGGGTGGTGCATCCCCTGTCTCTCACCATCGTCCCCAACCCCAGGCTCCCAGATCTGACCACAGTCATCTCGGTGGATGCCCCTTTGCCGGGGACCCTGCTCCTGGATGAAGTGGTGGCGGCTGGCAGCACACGGCAGCATCTGGACCAGCTCCAATACAACCAGCAGTTCCTGTCCTGCCATGACCCCATCAACATCCAGTTCACCTCGGTAGGGCAGAGGTCTCCAGGCCCCAAGCCCAGGAGGCCAAGCCATGCCCTGTTTGCCTTGTCAGGGGACAACAGGCAGCCCCAAGGGGGCCACCCTCTCCCACTACAACATTGTCAACAACTCCAACATTTTAGGAGAGCGCCTGAAACTGCATGAGAAGGTGAGGCGGCACTAGGCCCAGGGCAAGGCTGCAGACAGACCCAGCCTCCTGTCTCCATCACCAGACACCAGAGCAGTTGCGGATGATCCTGCCCAACCCCCTGTACCATTGCCTGGGTTCCGTGGCAGGCACAATGATGTGTCTGATGTACGGTGCCACCCTCATCCTGGCCTCTCCCATCTTCAATGGCAAGAAGGCACTGGAGGCCATCAGCAGAGAGAGGTGGGCACTGGTGGACAGGCTACTTGTGGGCTCAAGCCTAATTTCGAGACCTCCTCCTATACAGAGGCACCTTCCTGTATGGTACCCCCACGATGTTCGTGGACATTCTGAACCAGCCAGACTTCTCCAGTTATGACATCTCGACCATGTGTGGAGGTGGGGTGGGGCCAAGGGCAGCCAGGCTTGGGGGGGAGCTGTGTCAGCCCTCTCTCTGATTCAGGTGTCATTGCTGGGTCCCCTGCACCTCCAGAGTTGATCCGAGCCATCATCAACAAGATAAATATGAAGGACCTGGTGGTGAGTGGTGACTGCGGCCCGGGCTGTGGGCACCCTCTTCAAACACCCTTTCTGGACCCTCTAGGTTGCTTATGGAACCACAGAGAACAGTCCCGTGACATTCGCGCACTTCCCTGAGGACACTGTGGAGCAGAAGGCAGAAAGCGTGGGCAGAATTATGCCTCACACGGAGGTGAGCCCCTGACCAAGACTCCAAAGTCCCACGGAAGCCCCAACCTGAGGCCATCCTGTCCCAGGCCCGGATCATGAACATGGAGGCAGGGACGCTGGCAAAGCTGAACACGCCCGGGGAGCTGTGCATCCGAGGGTACTGCGTCATGCTGGGCTACTGGGGTGAGCCTCAGAAGACAGAGGAAGCAGTGGATCAGGACAAGTGGTATTGGACAGGGTGAGAAGGCAGGGCGGGGTGGAGGCTCTGGCGATGACAGGTTGCCCCTGGGCTTTCCTTACAGAGATGTCGCCACAATGAATGAGCAGGGCTTCTGCAAGATCGTGGGCCGCTCTAAGGATATGATCATCCGGGGTGGTGAGAACATCTACCCCGCAGAGCTCGAGGACTTCTTTCACACACACCCGAAGGTGCAGGAAGTGCAGGTGAGGCACTTGGCTCAGGTGAGCCCCCAGAATGATGTCTGATATTTTTCTTTGGCCCTGGAAGGTGGTGGGAGTGAAGGACGATCGGATGGGGGAAGAGATTTGTGCCTGCATTCGGCTGAAGGACGGGGAGGAGACCACGGTGGAGGAGATAAAAGCTTTCTGCAAAGGGAAGGTGGGAGCCTCCGCTCAACCTAGCTGATGCTGTCACGCCTTACCTCCCTCCCTCTGGTCTGCAGATCTCTCACTTCAAGATTCCGAAGTACATCGTGTTTGTCACAAACTACCCCCTCACCATTTCAGGAAAGGTGTGTAAGGTGGAGGAGGCTGGGGAGGGCAGTGGTAACCCTAACTCCATTTTCTTTCCTCTAGATCCAGAAATTCAAACTTCGAGAGCAGATGGAACGACATCTAAATCTGTGAATAAAGCAGCAGGCCTGTCCTGGCCGGTTGGCTTGACTCTCTCCTGTCAGAATGCAACCTGGCTTTATGCACCTAGATGTCCCCAGCACCCAGTTCTGAGCCAGGCACATCAAATGTCAAGGAATTGACTGAACGAACTAAGAGCTCCTGGATGGGTCCGGGAACTCGCCTGGGCACAAGGTGCCAAAAGGCAGGCAGCCTGCCCAGGCCCTCCCTCCTGTCCATCCCCCACATTCCCCTGTCTGTCCTTGTGATTTGGCATAAAGAGCTTCTGTTTTCTTTGGCTTCTTGCTGGTGGGCTCTCTTGGCAGCTACTA